TTCCCCAAAGGGGCCGACAGCATTTCCAAGAAGCAACTGTACACTGGGAAAAGAGAAATAGTAGATACATCAAGGGCTGGCGGGTACACAGTCTGAGAGGCCCTTTGGAGTCCAGAAAAGTGGAGTCCTTGGACTTCATTTCTCCCCTATCTACACTTGCTCCCTTGGCGATCACACCCTCTCATAACTTTCTTTTTTTTTCTCTTTCTTTTTTTTTTGAGACAGAGTCTCGCTCTGTTGCCCAGGCTGGATTGCAGTGGGGCGATCTTGGCTAACTGCAATCTCCGCCTCCTGGGTTCAAGCGATTCTCCTGCCTCAGCCTCCCGAGTAGCTGGAATTACAGGCATGCACTACCACGCCCGGCTACTTTTTGTACCTAGTAGACACGGGGTTTCACCATGTTGGCCAGGCTGGTCTGGAACTCCTGACCTCAAGTGATCCGCCCCCCTCGGCCTCCCAAATTGCTGGGATTACAGGCATGAATCACCGCACCCGGCTCCTCTCGTAACTGTCAATAACCTATCCATGGCCAGTCCCGTGTGTATTGCTCCAGGCCTGACATCTCTGATGTTCAGTCTGTTCAGTCTCATATCTAAGTGCCCACCTGACATGTCCCCTGAGTGGCCTAATGGGCATCTCACCACGGCTCACAGAGAACTGATCTACTCCATTTTCACCCCCAAGCAGGCCCCTCTCCTGCAGTCTTCCCATCTCAGTCAATGGCAACACCATCCTCTTAGTTGCTCAGACTGAAAACCTAGCAGCCATCCTGGATTTCTCTCACACTGCCTATTCAACGTGTGAATGCATGAGTGGAAAGCTGAGTTCGCACTCGTGACTGGCCGGGGTCAACTCTGACATTCGCTCCCACTTTCGCGCGCTGATTTATCTCTGAGCGGATGAAGGTTGGGCCATGGCGGGCGGGGCCGGGGAGGCGGGCTTGGAGTGAGGGGGCGGGGCAGGCGCCACGAAAACGCGCTCGCGCCGGCGCCGAACCGCAACTCCCGGCGGCCCCCGCGCTCCCGGGTGGCAAGATGGTGGCGCGCAGGAGGAAGTGCGCCGCGCGGGACCCGGAGGACCGTATCCCCAGCCCACTGGGCTACGCAGGTGAGGGGCTCCGGGACGCGAGACCGGGGGCGTGGCCATCCCTCCCCTCCCATTTCCTTTCCAGCTATTCCAATCAAGTTCTCTGAAAAGCAACAGGCTTCTCACTACCTCTATGTGAGAGCACACGGCGTTCGACAAGGCACCAAGTCCACCTGGCCTCAGAAGAGGACTCTTTTTGTCCTCAATGTGCCCCCATACTGCACAGAGGTGAGCTAGTGTCTGTCTGGGAGGAGACCTGTGCTCACACTTGGCTTCCCTCTCCCTGCGGCAGGAGAGCCTGTCCCGCCTCCTGTCCACCTGTGGCCTCGTCCAGTCTGTAGAGTTGCAGGAGAAGCCGGACCTGGCTGAGAGCCCAAAGGAGTCAAGGTCGAAGTTTTTTCATCCCAAGCCAGTTCCGGTGAGCCGCCAAGCCCGGGGTTCCACTAGAGTGCCCCCAACCTCTGACATCTCTCTCTCTTCAGGGTTTCCAGGTAGCCTATGTGGTGTTCCAGAAGCCAAGTGGGGTGTCAGCGGCCTTGGCCCTGAAGGGCCCCCTGCTGGTGTCCACAGAGAGCCACCCTGTGAAGAGTGGCATTCACAGTTAGTACTGCGGGAGGGGTCTGGCGCCTCCTAAGCCCCGTTTCCCTGGCTCCCTTTTCCTCAGAGTGGATCAGTGACTACGCAGACTCTGTGCCCGACCCTGAGGCCCTGAGGGTGGAAGTGGACACGTTCATGGAGGCATATGACCAGAAGATCGCTGAGGTAGAGGCCCCGCGGGGTCGGCCGAGCCCCGCCCCACCGGAGGATGGGATCACCTTCCTTGCAGGAAGAAGCTAAGGCCAAGGAGGAGGAGGGGGTCCCTGACGAGGAGGGCTGGGTGAAGGTGACCCGCCGGGGCCGGCGGCCTGTGCTCCCCCGGACTGAGGCAGCCAGCTTGCGGGTGCTGGAGAGGGAGAGACGGAAGCGCAGCCGAAAAGAGCTGCTCAACTTCTACGCCTGGCAGCATCGAGAGAGCAAGATGGAGCGTAAGCCACCCCCAGTCCATCCTCAGACCCCTTGACCCTGCCCCGCGCCTCCTCTCACCCCCAGATCTAGCGCAGCTGCGCAAGAAGTTCGAGGAGGACAAGCAGAGGATCGAGCTGCTGCGGGCCCAGCGCAAATTCCGACCGTACTGAGCTGTGAGAGCCGCAGTGAATGGCTGGAGGTGCAGGGCCAGGAGGAGGCGAGGCAGGGCCTGCAGCGGTCTCTGAGAGGCCGAGCTCTGGCCAACGGGCCCCAGGTTGAAGGCCACCGCGTCCAACAGCCCCATCAGAGTCCACACAGGCCAGGAGGGAAGGACCAGGCCACCCCTCGGGTCTTGTGCTTCAGCAGTCCTGGGGACCCAGGCGTGCCGAGAGGAGGACTTGTCCTTCCTGCTTCTTGCCTCCACACCCTCCTCTCCAGGACCCTGGATGAATCCGTTCTGTGCTTCCTTTTCCCTCAATGCAAAAGCCCTTGCTGGCAACGAAAAAGCCTCAAAAGCAGTGAGAATACAAGAACCTTTTATTTTCCATCCAGTTGGGCAGCAGGGAAAGGCTAGGTGGGCCCAGCCCGCCCTTCCTTCCTCCAGCTGGCTGGAGATTATTAGCCAGGAGACAGCAGCCCTGGAACCCAGACTCTGTCTCCCCCTTGAGGTCACAGATGTTGAAGTTGGAATCTCGCTCCTTCCCCTGACTACCATCCTAGGCTGGGCCTCAAGACTAGTGAGGCCTGTCCCCACCATCCCTGGCCTTGTTGTGGGGCTCAGGAACTCAGAGTCCCAGTGTTGAGTCTGGGAGCACTAGGTCTTCATAGTTCCAGGCCCAGAGCTACAGCTGGGCTGGGAGCGTGTGTGTGCACTGTAAGAAGGAGCTGATGATACTGGCCACGTGCTGGGGTTCGCTCATGTGGACACAGTGATTGCCTGGGACTTCCACAAACTGGAACCGCTGGAGAGGGGAGGGGGTGGGTAGTGAGATGTGGCCAGAGGAGCCTAGGGAGCTCCATGGGCCCCGGGGTCAGGGCCCTCCCACAGCATTCCAGCTCCCTGCAGGTCAGGAGCGCCTCCCACAGTGAGTTTCCCCCACACTCGGCTCCTTGGAGCCCCGACAGTCCATAGCACCCCAGGAGATGTCTAACCTTAGGGACTTGGAGGCCTCCCAGGGGTCTAGGCCAGCTGAGTTGTGAAGTTGCATGGCAGGGACAGGGCAGGGCCGAGGCCAGGGTTGCTGTGATTGTATCCGAAGTAGTCCTCGTGAGAAAAGATAATGAGATGACGTGAGCAGCCTGCAGACTTGTGTCTGCCTTCAAGAAGCCAGACAGGAAGGCCCTGCCTGCCTTGGCTCTGACCTGGCGGCCAGCCAGCCAGCCACAGGTGGGCTTCTTCCTTTTGTGGTGACAACGCCAAGAAAACTGCAGAGGCCCCAGGGTCAGGTGTAAGTGGGTAGGTGACCATAAAACACCAGGTGCTCCCAGGAACCCGGGCAAAGGCCATCCCCACCTACAGCCAGCATGCCCACTGGCGTGATGGGTGCAGAGGGATGAGGCAGCCAGGTGTTCTGCTGTGGTTTGGGAGCCTATAAAGTGAGACTAGGCTGGGCATGGTGGCTCCCATCTGCAAAACCAGCACTTTGGGAGGCCAAGGTGGGCGGATCGCCTGAGGTCAGGAGTTTGAGACCAGCCTGGCCAACATGGTGAACCCCCATCTCTTAAAAATATAAAAATTAGCTGGGCATGGTGGCAGGTGCCTGTAATCCCAGCTACTCAGGAGGCTGAGGCACGAGAGTCGCTTGAACCCGGGAGGTGGAGGTTACAGTAAGCTGAGATCTTCCCACTGCACTCCAGCCTGAGCGACAGAGTGAGACTCCATCTCAAAAAAAAAAAAAAAGTGTGACTATTAGCTGGGCATGATGGCATGCGCCTGTAGTGCCACCTACTCAGGTGGCTGAGGTGGGAGGATCATTTGAGCCCAGGAGTTTGAGGCTGCAGTGAGCTATGACTGAGCCTGAGCAACAGAATGAGACCCTGTCTCTCAAAAAATGTGGGACTGTCTCTGGCAGTTGGGTCACCTAATTGTGCCTGGCCCCAAGAAGGAGGGGTGGGTACTTGAGGATGGTAAAGAACCTCCCCACCAAAGGTCTCTGTTTCTTAAATTCTGATTACATGTGTCCCCAGGCCTCTAGGGACTGATCACTGGAGCATGAGGCCTGATAGATCCTGGTGGTCACTTGTTGGGCCTGGGGGCAGACCAGGGGTCTTTCCCAGTGCATGAGAAGAGATGGGTGAGGTGGGACCAGAGTGGGCGACAGTGGCTGGACACCAGCTGCCTGAGCCCCGCCTTACCTCTTTGAGGGTGGATTTCATTGTGTCTATCATGAACGACAGGGACTCCTTGTCAGAGTAATTCTCTCTTGGATCAAAATATCCGTGGACTGCTCTGGAAAGTGAGGAGTTGGGGGTTGTTGGGGTTCATCTTAGAACCGCCTCCCAGCGGTGCCCCCATCCTGCCCTGGGTTCAGGCCTCTGAGGAGAAACCAAAGCCTGGGCTACCCCAACTCCCACAGCTGGGTCCCTTGACCCTGGGTTGGATTTGAGGCTCAGTTAATCTCAGCTCACGCTCAGCTGGCACAAGCCAGGCGCAAGCAAGTGCTGAAGGCACAGCCTTGCTGGGGCGCAGGGAGTTCAGGACTTGGTCACAGTCAGCCCTGAACAGCAGAGCTGGGATCTGAACAGGCGCTGGAGCCCACACTTGCTCTGAGAGAGAATTTATGTCTTCACAATCCTCCCATTGAAAGTCTACAATCCTGGCCGGGTATGGTGGCTCACGCCTGTAATCCCAGCACTTTGGGAGGCTGAGGCGGGTGGATCACGAGGTCAGGAGATGAGACCATCCTGGCTAACATGGTGAAACCCTGTCTGTACTAAAAATACAAAAATTAGCCGGGCTTGGTGGTGGGTGCCTGTAGTCCCAGCTACTCCGGAGGCTGAGGCAGGAGAATGGCGTGAACCCGGGAGGCGGACCTTGCAGTGAGCTGAGATTGCACCACTACACTCCAGCCTGGGCGACAGAGCCAGACTCCATCTCAAAAAAAAAAAAAAAAAAGTCTACAATCCCGTGGTTTTTAATACATTGAGTTGTGAGACCATCGTCACAATTACATTTTCATCACCCCCAAAGAAATCGCAAACCTCTGAGCTTACACACACACACACACACCCCACCCCCCCACCCCCAACAGGCTTCCGGTCCTGAGCAACCATGACCTGGCTTTGTCTCTGCCGTGTGTCCTATTTGGACTTGAACGTGAATGCAGCCATACAACACGTAGACGGTTGTGTCTGACTTCATCCACTTAGTGCGATGTTTTCAAGGCTCATCCATGCTGGAGCCCATGTCAGTGCTTCGTTTCTTTTTATGGCTTAAAAATCGTCTATGGTGGGCCACGCACGGTGGCTCTCGCCTGTAATCCCAACACTGGGAGGCCGAGGCAGGCGGATCATGAGGTCAGGAGATGGAGAGCAGCCTGGCCAACATGGCGAAACCTCGTCTCTACTAAAAATACAAAAATAAGCCAGGCGTGGTGGCGGGCGCCTGTAGTCCCAGCTACTCGGGAGGCTGAGGCAGGAGAATCGTTTGAATCCAGGAGGCAGAGGTTGCAGTGAGTCGAGACTGGGCTCACTGGTTATGGAGCCTTACCTGGGCATGCCCCCCGCTGACACCTGTGGAAAGGCATGGGACAGCCCCGGCCCATCCCCTGCTGCCTGAGCCCTCCCCTCCTCTGACCTTCCTCCTTCCATGACCCTGCTGCCAGGGGGGCTTCCCAAAAAAGATCTTGAGTCTTAGCGATGTGGTCGACACGCAGAGAACTTGGAGCCTCATGCCAGGGCCCCCTCCCAGAGATTCCTGGCGCCCATGTCTCCTTGGGGGGTGACTGAAGGGGATGGGTCCAGACTCACTTGATCAACAGGACATGGGCCTGCAGCTTCCTGATGGAATGCGCACACAGCTCCCTGCTGACGAAGTCAATGCTGTTCTCTGCCTGCAGAGACAAAAACATGGTGAATTCTCGTCACAAGGCACAGGCACTCTCGTGGGCACGAAACCCATCTCTGTTGGGGTGGCTAAGCCCTGGCGAGGGCACCTTAGCCACCCACCCTGGGTCTGAGCCCAGGACCCCACATCACTGCCTCATCGAAGGCTCTTTAGCCCCTGGTGGCCAGAGACTCCTGCCCTCTCCAAGTCTGTTCTCCCCTCTTCCTGGGCTCGTGGCTACCCAGCCTGACTCCATTTCCAATACTCCTTTGCCACCAGGTATGGCTGTGTGATTAAAGTCAGAGAAGTGAGTTGGGCCACTTTTGGGCCTGGATTTTAGGACTTAGGTGTGGCCCTTCCACACCCCTTTCCCAGTCCATAGGCTGCACCTCACGCTGTCCCCTGCCAGCCTGGGACAGGCTTCTTGCCAGGAGAAAGAAACTTGCTGGGACCACAGTGCAGGATGGGCACTCCGTGATGGCCCCAGCCAGCCTCCTCCGCGGCCCTGCCTGCCCTGTCTTGTGACTGTTTTACGTCTGGATGGCGGGGATGTGGCCAGCTTGAGTGAGATGTGCTGTAGGTGTGACACGAAGCTGGATTTGGAAAACAGCATGCAAAATAATGCAATCAAGCTTTATGTTGATTACATCTTAAATCACATTGTGGATGTTAAATAAAAATATGAGAAGAATTTATAGAACCTTTTTTTTTTTTTTTTTTTGC